GTGGGTATTTGGACCTAAGAAGATTCTGTATCCAGTACACTGTGGAGCGTACTTTGGTTTTCAATGAATCTTTGCTTTTGTTGGTTCATTCTCTCCTTGATTTGTGCGTTTTGTCCAATTCTTTGTTCAAAAGAACCTGGACACCCTCCACCAGTAACACTCTTACCTCATTTCCTACCATTCTCCATTTATGGGATTATTTGCTTCAACCAAACCAACAGGCCAGGTGCCAGTGGCTCACACCTATAATCCCAGCACTTAGGGAGGCCAAGGCATGAGGATCATTTGAGCCAAAGGGTTTGAGACTAAGGTGAGCTATGATCCTCACTGCACGCCAGACTGGGTAACAAAGCGAGACCCCCCATCTTTAAAACAAAACTGCCCACTGCAGTCTTGGTCTTCATCTTTTTGATGCTCCCTGTAAGTGGCAGTCACTTCCGTAGGTTTGTGCCTCACATCTAGTAGTTGACATTTTATTTCATGTTTTAAAAACCTTTGGAAGACCAGGCGCGTTGGCTCACGCCTGTAATCCCAGCACTCTGTGAGGCTGAGGCAGGAGAATCGTGTGAGGCTGAGGCAGGAGAATCGCTTGAGGCCAGGAGTTCGAGACCAGCCTGGGGAAATAGCGAGAACTTGTGTGTATACACACACACACGCTTTGGAAGTAGGTCTTATTTCTCATTCTTCAGGGCATAAACCTCTCCCGTGCAGCAATCAAACTCAATCTTTGTTTTCCCAGTAAAAGCCTAGCAGAGTATATGGCACTTAGGATTAACAACAACAAAAAAAAAATTGTTGCTCAAGGAATGACGGAGTTATTATATAACAGACAGGACTAAGTAGGGATAACCTCAAAAGGACGCAACTTCTGGCTTTGTTTTTTTGTTTTGTTTTGTTGCCTCCTTTCTAAGATTTCAGTGCTCTAACTGCATCCTTGCACCACCGCGCGCCACCCCGAAATTGACGTCACAATCTGGACTAAAACTACCAATCCCAGAATGCCGAGCGAGGAGGCGGGCTCTCCGGAAGCCGCCGAGTGATTAGTGAGCGGAGAAGCTTTCTTCCGGCGGGAAGGGCCCCGGAGGCGGGCACTTGGGGGGAAAGTTGAGACGTGATTACCGGGTTGGGCGGGCCCCATCTGGGAGGGGTTTGTGGGTGAACTCGGGGTCCACCGCCCGCTGAGGAGATGGATGAGGACGGGCTTCCTCTCATGGGGTCAGGCATAGACCTGACCAAGGTTTGTAAAAGACGGTGCTAGACTCCCGACGAGTATGAACCATGTTTGTTTTTACGTAACACAGGTGCCAGCTATTCAACAGAAAAGAACGGTGGCTTTTCTAAACCAATTTGTGGTGCACACTGTACAGTTCCTCAACCGCTTTTCTACAGTTTGTGAGGAGGTAGGTCCGGTGATACTGGTTTATAGAGTCGCAAGTCTTTATGTCTCTAATTTTTCTTTTACAGAAACTGGCAGACCTTTCACTTCGTATCCAACAAATTGAAACAACTCTCAATATTTTAGATGCAAAGGTTGGTATTTCTCAATAATTTGTAGTATAAACTTCATATTCCAATACTAATTTTCTTTTCTCAGTTGTCATCTATCCCAGGCCTAGATGATGTCACAGTTGAAGTATCTCCTTTAAATGTCACCAGTGTCACAAATGGAGCACATCCTGAAGCCACTTCAGAGCAACCACAGGTAAGTGAGTTCTAAGAAACGAGCAGATGTTCTAAAGATTTACACCAAATACTCTCTACAGCAGAACAGTACACAAGACTCTGGACTACAGGAAAGTGAAGTATCAGCAGAAAATATCTTAACTGTAGCCAAGGATCCAAGATATGCCAGATATCTCAAAATGGTTCAAGTGGTAAGCTAACTTGGTCTGTCTTCTTTGTGTAGAATGATGAAATTATCTTATATCCTTTGCTTAGGGTGTACCAGTGATGGCAATAAGAAACAAAATGATATCAGAAGGACTAGACCCAGATCTTCTTGAGTAAGTAATTCTTCTAATATAATGATATTATTGACCTTTGAAATTTTTTTTTCTTTTCTTTTAGGAGGCCAGATGCTCCAGTGCCTGATGGCGAAAGTGAGAAAACTGTAGAAGAAAGTTCAGATAGCGAATCTTCTTTTAGTGATTAAGCTTAATTTTGATAAGAATTACATATGCATGCATAGGGGTACATTTACATTCTGTAAGAGATTGAGCCTGAACTCTCTTAGTCATAAAAACATCAAATGGCCACATGTCCACTACCAAGCTTCTTCTATGTTAAAAAAATAATAATAAAGCAGTTTTAACCTGCCAGTATGTCTTGTTGCTAAAATAAAGGGCCTCAAAATGAAAAATAGGATAACCTAAATAAAGTACAATTAGTGCTACAAATACTAAGATAGAATATTTTAGAGATGCAATGAGCAATTACAGTCAGGCACGGTGGC